CTTTTCTAAAGAGCACGTAAAATAGTACGAAGTCAAAAAAGAATTAGAACTTCGCAGTGATAGTGGAAGCGCTGGAGGGCGATGGCGGGAGGGCGCGAAGGCCCAAGACCCTTTTAGTACAGTGTGGTACAAACAACCGAAAGGTCTCTGGAGTCGAAGAACTAAAAGGACGCCTAAGCGGTGTCCAGAGCTTAGCAACCTCGTGGTCTCTCAACCCAAAACGACGGGAAGAGCCCGAGCAGGGGAGGCTAAGAACGCCGTAGCCACGAAGCCAAGGAGCTAAAGCTGGCGTCGGTTTAACTCTTCCAGCGCCAAGAGATGAAAGGGGAAGCAGAGGGAAGCAGAAAGGAGGGAAGAAGATCCCGGGAGGGAACCGTACGGGCTGCCGCAAAACAGCTGGGAGCTTGAAACCCATGGAGAAGTCACTTCTCTTTCCCTCGCTGACCACTTCTGCCGGGAACGACCGGGACAGTCGCAGCCGAAGCGGCGGGGGCGAGTCCTCGGGGGAGACCGGGTCGGAGTCGGGGCCCCGTGCTCCCGGAGGGCCAATGACGCCGCCTTCCCCAGCCCGAGGCTCGCTCCTTTCTCCCGCCCTCACTTGCCTCGTCAGGCCTCCCCCAACGCCGTCCACAGCCCTTCCCAACCCCTAGGCGAATCCAGGTTCAAGACGTAGAAAAGCCGATGCTGGGTCAGCAGCGCCAGGGACTACCGGCCGGCAGAAGCCCCACAGTGGCAGCCGCCATTTTGGAGCTGGAGACTAGCGGCGGAGACGAGGAGGAACCAGGGCGAGACCATCTCCGGGGGGTGGGCACGGTGCTGTCGGAAGGCGACGGCGGTCACGCCTGCACGCCTCGTCTGTCTGGAGCGAAATTTTATTCAGAAATTATTGGTAATGTTTGGAAGCTAAAAAAAAAAAAAATGAGAGGAGTCAACCCTGAGGAGGAAAAAGTAGTATGATTTGCTGGCGTCACCCCTCTGCTCCGTGCGGGCGCGGCGAATGGCAGGTCCCGAGGTCGCAGCTTCCACTGGCGCGGGTTGAGTTCCCTGTTGCCCTTGGTCTCGGGGTCGCTGTAGGCGCTGAGGCTGCAGGTGGGTTTGGGGAGCCCGGGGGGCCGCCGCGACTGAGGCTGTCATAACAGGAAAACGTCCGTAGAGATGTGACCCAGTGACCGCCCGCTAACCGGACTGGAGAGAAGACCGGCCCGGATCCCACGCCTGGCCTGAAGCAGGGAAGACGCTGCCTCCCCTCCGCGAGCAGCTTACATTCGTCCAAGTTCCAGCCTTCTGTCTTCTCGCTAACCTCGCTCTCTTCCAAATCGCAAATCCTCTTGAGCCGACACCGTTGCGCCTAAATGATGTGCTTACCCTTTTACTTTGCTTTTTTATTTTGTTGTATTTCTGATAATTTTTTTTTCTTTTAGCTATCATGGTGAACTTACTTCAGATTGTGCGGGACCACTGGGTTCATGTTCTTGTCCCTATGGGATTTGTCATTGGATGTTATTTAGACAGAAAGAGTGATGAACGGCTAACTGCCTTCCGGAACAAGAGTATGTTATTTAAAAGGTTAGTCTGCATTTTTTTAAACCAGCAATTGGTTCCATTTCTTCCTTTTTTGCTTTCCACACAGGGAATTGCAACCCAGTGAAGAAGTTACCTGGAAGTAAAGACTGGCTAGATTATCGAATGTTCACATTTTAAAGTTCTGAGAGAAATAAAAACATGAAGAATCTGAAATGTCTTTCTTTTCATACAAAGGTAGCCCTTCT